TCTCTGCGCGGCAGGGAAGAGGTCCTAAAAAGTGGTCATTCCAACCGGGCGCGGTGGCTCACGCCTGTAATCCCAGCACTTTGGGAGGCCGAGGCAGGGATCACCTGAGGTCAGGAGTTTGAGACTAGCCTGACCAACATGGTGAAACCCCAACTCTACTAAAAATACAAAAATTAGCCGGGCGTGATGGCAGGCGCCTGTAATCCCAGCTACTCGGGAGGCTGAGGCAGGAGAATCGCTTGAACCCGGGAAGCACAGGTCGCAGTGAGCCGAGATCGCGCCACTGCACTCCAGCCTGGGCGACAGGGGGAGACTACGTCTCCAAAAGAAAAAAAAAAGGGGGGTAATTCCACTCCCTCGCTTAACATCCCTCATGGTTCCCCGGTGCGCCGGGACAAGGGGCTCAAGTTCCGCGCCGCGCCTCTCGGCCTCTGCCCTCCAGCCGCACTGGACGGCCTCGGCGCTGGAGTTGCCTGGCCCTGGGGCCGGGCCTTTGCGCGCGGTGCTCAGGGAGGGCCCGGGGCCCCCTAGGTTCGGAGTCTGGCGCACGACCGAGCGGACTCCTGGACGCACTCGCATTGTTTGTGCCCATTTTTGGCGGGGTGTGGGAAATAAGTCACACGCAGGAAAGGGGATCTCCGACCCCAGCGCCTACGCACCCACCCACCCCCACTCCCGCCCACACACCCACCCCCCCTCCATCCCCACCCCCCACCACACCCTCATACCCGCCCCAGCGCCCGCACACCAGACGCCGCGTCCGCCGGGTCGGCCTAGGGCGGGGTGGTCAAGTGCCTCTGCGACCCGCACTTTCCCGCGTCTCTCCCACGGCCTGGCCCTCCCGCCGCAGTCTCTCTTCCCCGCCGCGCCGCGGTCCGAAAACCTAGTCAGCCGCCGCAGCCTCTCGGCCCCGCCTCGATTTTTAGCTTTATAGGAATGCTGTTGCTTTAAATCCGAAATCCCGTGCCGGTATCAACTCTCGCGATCTCCGAGGCCGCATACATATTACCCACAATTCCCTTTCCTTTCTCTCTCCTCCCGCCGCCCAAGATGGTGAGTGAGCTGTAGTTCCGTGGCACTATAGCGGCGGTTTAACTGACGTTTTCTTTCTGCCCAGCCGAAAGGAAAGAAGGCCAAGGGAAAGAAGGTGGCTCCGGCCCCAGCTGTCGTGAAGAAGCAGGAGGCTAAGAAAGTGGTGAATCCCCTGTTTGAGAAAAGGCCTAAGAATTTTGGCATTGGTAAGTAACAAACGGCAGAATGAAAACGGTCTAGCCTCACTCGGTGTCACCCTTTACTTCTCAGGACAGGACATCCAGCCCAAAAGAGACCTCACCCGCTTTGTGAAATGGCCCCGCTATATCAGGTTGCAGCGGCAGAGAGCCATCCTCTATAAGCGGCTGAAAGTGCCTCCTGCGATTAACCAGTTCACCCAGGCCCTGGACCGCCAAACAGGTGAGGTTCTGTGGCGTGGAAAGGAGTTTCTCCTCCAAGCCTAAACTGAAGAGTGTTTTTCCAGCTACTCAGCTGCTTAAGCTGGCCCACAAGTACAGACCAGAGACAAAGCAAGAGAAGAAGCAGAGACTGTTGGCCCGGGCCGAGAAGAAGGCTGCTGGCAAAGGGGACGTCCCAACGAAGAGACCACCTGTCCTTCGAGCAGGTGAGTAGGCCCCACCTTAGGGTGAACACTGGGTGAGTGCTCACAAAGTGGTTGTGTGTTCTAGGAGTTAACACCGTCACCACCTTGGTGGAGAACAAGAAAGCTCAGCTGGTGGTGATTGCACACGACGTGGATCCCATCGAGGTGCGTTTGCCTGTTGACTGCTAACCCAAGGGAAATACAGTCTTCAGCTAATGCTTTCTTCCAGCTGGTTGTCTTCTTGCCTGCCCTGTGTCGTAAAATGGGGGTCCCTTACTGCATTATCAAGGGAAAGGCAAGACTGGGACGTCTAGTCCACAGGAAGACCTGCACCACTGTCGCCTTCACACAGGTGAACTCGTAAGTACACAGCCTGGCCCCAAACTTCCCCCAACCCACTTTTGTTTCCCCTCCTGCCTTTTAGGGAAGACAAAGGCGCTTTGGCTAAGCTGGTGGAAGCTATCAGGACCAATTACAATGACAGATACGATGAGGTAAGAGGCAGCTTTACACCAAAATACTGTCAGCCAAGCTAACTGCCTCTTTTTGTCTTTTCAGATCCGCCGTCACTGGGGTGGCAATGTCCTGGGTCCTAAGTCTGTGGCTCGTATCGCCAAGCTCGAAAAGGCAAAGGCTAAAGAACTTGCCACTAAACTGGGTTAAATGTACACTGTTGAGTTTTCTGTACATAAAAATAATTGAAATAATACAAATTTTCCTTCAGCCAGTGTCTGTTGAGTATCTCGGGTTGAATC